CACCGCCTCCGTGGCTAGGACTTCCTCACCAGCCTGGGGCCGTGAGGTGGTCATTTCCCCCCTTACCTGACTTATCTCAGGATTCACACACACACACTTGACTTTCGGAAACTTCTTTTAAATTAATTTCACTGACACTAAAAGGGAAGCTTTGTGGAGTGTGATTGTGGTTACCTGTTAATACTTGGCAACAATTATGAGCCCTGATATGAGCCAACTTCTTCCGTCTTATCCCCTTTGAGGACGCTCTGTTATCGCCCCCATTTTGCAAACGAGGAAACTGAGGCTCGGAGGCCTGGAGCAATGTGTTCCAGGACAGACGGCAGGAAGCCGGGGTAGGAATTCCAACAGGGAGTTCCCTCTGTGGAAGGGAACGTGGCTGGCACCTCCCTGCCTTCCACCCTCAGAGCTAGTGTGAAAAAGAAGACGGGGTTATGGAAAAGGCAACGGGCTGGAGATTCCCCGGATTCCCAGGCTAGGGCGCCGGTCTCACTGTGCGCGCAGGTGGGGCGCGTGCCAGAACAGGGCCTGGGGGTCAGGCCGAGACCGGCGGGCACCTTCACCAGGGCCGCCCGTGGCGTTCCCCCAGCCCCTCTGCCGCGGGCCCCACGTGGCCCCGACCCTGCGGCAGCCTTTCGGAAGGGCGGAGCTGAAAAACGGCCGCTTGGCTCCACTCGGCCCCACAGCGCCCAGGAGCGAATCCCGAGTCCGTTCGGAACCGCCTCGCCGCGTGGCCTGGGGCGGCGTCGCCACCGCGCGTTCTCGGCCTCCCGGCTGCGGCAGCGATGCCGGTCCTTGGAGCTGGAGCGGGGAGTCCAGGAGGCGGCAGCGCTCCGGAGAGAGACGCCCTGGTCCCCCGCCGCGCGTTCCCGCCTCTGTGCCCTGGGGGGGAGGAGGGGGCGGTCGCCGCTGCCATTGGCCGTGGGGGGTGAGGCGGGCCCCGCGCAGGAAACCCCGCCCCTCCCTCTGCGGCGGGGGCGGCCCCAGCGGATGAATGAAGCGGCGCGTGGCTGCCGGGGAGGCCAGAGCGTGGAGCGCTGCGCGGCGCGGCGGCCGGGCCCTCGAGACGGGGACGGTGAGTGCGCGGGGAGCGGGGAGCTGGCGCGGGTGAGCTTGCTAACCAGACATTCTTCTCACAGGACACACCAGCCCCTCGGATACCACTTGGCCACTCCCGCTGAGGCCACTCCCACTGCGTGGCTGAAGCCTCGAGGTCACCAGGCGGAGGCGCGGAGATGCCCCTGCATCAGCTGGGGGACAAGCCGCTCACCTTCCCCAGCCCCAACTCAGCCATGGAAAACGGGCTTGACCACACCCCACCCAGCAGGAGGGCATCCCCGGGCACACCCCTGAGCCCCGGCTCCCTCCGCTCCGCTGCCCATAGCCCCCTGGACACCAGCAAGCAGCCCCTCTGCCAGCTCTGGGCCGAGAAGCATGGCGCCCGGGGGACCCATGAGGTGCGGTACGTCTCGGCCGGGCAGAGCGTGGCGTGCGGCTGGTGGGCCTTCGCACCGCCGTGCCTGCAGGTCCTCAACACGCCCAAGGGCATCCTGTTCTTCCTGTGTGCGGCCGCATTCCTGCAGGGGATGACTGTGAATGGCTTCATCAACACAGTCATCACCTCCCTGGAGCGCCGCTATGACCTGCACAGCTACCAGAGCGGGCTCATCGCCAGCTCCTACGACATTGCCGCCTGCCTCTGCCTCACCTTCGTCAGCTACTTCGGGGGCTCAGGGCACAAGCCGCGCTGGCTGGGCTGGGGCGTGCTGCTTATGGGCACGGGGTCGCTGGTGTTCGCGCTGCCCCACTTCACGGCTGGCCGCTATGAGGTGGAGTTGGACGCGGGTGTCAGGACGTGCCCTGCCAACCCCGGCGCGGTGTGTGCGGACAGCACCTCGGGCCTGTCCCGCTACCAGCTGGTCTTCATGCTGGGCCAGTTCCTGCATGGCGTGGGTGCCACACCCCTCTACACGCTGGGCGTCACCTACCTGGATGAGAACGTCAAGTCCAGCTGCTCGCCCGTCTACATTGGTGAGTGGGGCTGGCGGGGTAAGTGCTGGCAGCAGCGGCCCTGACGCCTCTGCCTCTCTCGCAGCCATCTTCTACACAGCGGCCATCCTGGGCCCAGCTGCCGGCTACCTGATTGGAGGTGCCCTGCTGAATATCTACACGGAAATGGGCCGACGGTGAGTGGCCGCGCACCCAGCTGCCTGCGCTGCGCTGACCCAGGTGCCACTGCCTCTTCCACAGGACGGAGCTGACCACCGAGAGCCCACTGTGGGTCGGCGCCTGGTGGGTCGGCTTCCTGGGCTCTGGGGCCGCTGCTTTCTTCACCGCCGTTCCCATCCTTGGTTACCCTCGGCAGCTGCCAGGTGGGTTTCCCTTCCCCAGCCCAGCCTTCACACCCCAGCCCCAGCTCACTCTGTGCCCTTCCAGGCTCCCAGCGCTACGCGGTCATGAGAGCGGCGGAAATGCACCAGTTGAAGGACAGCAGCCGTGGGGAGGCGAGCAACCCGGACTTTGGGAAAACCATCAGAGACCTGCCTCTGTAAGGACCGGAGTCGGGAGGGTTCCTAGTGTAGTCTCTTCTCCACACCCCCACCTCTGCCCAGCTCCATCTGGCTCCTGCTGAAGAACCCCACGTTCATCCTGCTCTGCCTGGCCGGGGCCACCGAGGCCACTCTCATCACCGGCATGTCCACGTTCAGCCCCAAGTTCTTGGAGTCCCAGTTCAGCCTGAGTGCCTCAGAAGCTGCCACCTTGTTTGGTGAGAAAACTGAATCTTGGGGGTCCTCTGCTGAGTCCCTGGCTGAATCCCTCCCTCTCCCCAGGGTACCTGGTGGTGCCAGCGGGTGGTGGCGGCACCTTCCTGGGCGGCTTCTTTGTGAACAAGCTCAGGCTCCGGGGCTCCGCGGTCATCAAGTTCTGCCTGTTCTGCACCGTTGTCAGCCTGCTGGGCATCCTCGTCTTCTCACTGCACTGCCCCAGTGTGCCCATGGCGGGCGTCACAGCCAGCTACGGCGGGAGGTGAGGGCCAGATGGCACCTGGGTACGCGTCGGACCCTACCACTCGCTTGTCCCCCCTCTGCAGCCTCCTGCCCGAAGGCCACCTGAACCTAACGGCTCCCTGCAACGCTGCCTGCAGCTGCCAGCCAGAACACTACAGCCCTGTGTGCGGCTCGGACGGCCTCATGTACTTCTCACTGTGCCACGCAGGGTGCCCTGCAGCCACGGAGACGAATGTGGACGGCCAGAAGGTGAGTGGAGCCGCTGCCTACCGCCCCTGTCCCTTGTAATCGGAGCTATTGTTGGGCTTCCCAGGTGTACCGAGACTGTAGCTGTATCCCTCAGAATCTTTCCTCTGGTTTTGGCCATGCCACTGCAGGGAAATGCACTTCAACTTGTCAGAGAAAGCCCCTCCTTCTGGTTTTCATATTCGTTGTAATTTTCTTTACATTCCTCAGCAGCATTCCTGCACTAACGGCAACTCTACGGTAAGCTGGGGTCGGGTGTGCGCTTGTCCAGAGTGGGTGCTGACGCTGTGGTTTTCTATTGCAGATGTGTCCGTGACCCTCAGAGATCCTTTGCCCTGGGAATCCAGTGGATTGTAGTTAGAATACTAGGTACTGTGCAGTGTGAGGAAGCCATGGTCAGTAGTGTGGGTGCTGAGTGGGCTTCTCTCCGCAGGGGGCATCCCGGGGCCCATCGCCTTCGGCTGGGTGATCGACAAGGCCTGTCTGCTGTGGCAGGACCAGTGTGGCCAGCAGGGCTCCTGCTTGGTGTACCAGAATTCGGCCATGAGCCGCTACATACTCATCATGGGGCTCCTGTACAAGGTAAGCAGGCCCAGGGAGGGGACAGAGGGTCTTTTCTTGCTTTGTTTGTTGTTTTTTTCTTAAGGAAGAAGAGAATGAATTTAGAAGGCTGTAAACCCCATCTGAGCCTTACACATAGATCTCCTTGAATTGGATTTTCACCAAGGCCGTGATGGATGTGGAGTCTCGGCTTTCTGACAACGTCTTCCAGAGCAGGCTTTCTCTAGAGGGTGGACTGCCTGTGTTCTCCTGGGAGAGAATGCATTTGCTTCCGATGCCCAGGGCACGAAAGAGGTGGACGAAACAACGGAAGTGGAGGGGGTGGATTCTCTACCTGGGAAACCCAGCATGGCACACTCATATAGAATTAAGATCTTATAATAAGTGTGCAGATGCGCCCGTTCTAAGGAAATAAAGGGTTCTGCCCTCCTAAGAATTCTGCCCTTGCAAGGGGTGTGAAACCTGCAGAGCTGCTTCCCGGCTTCTTCCTCCAGGAAGCCCTCCGTCCTCCTCCAAGCTGTAGACACAGGGCTGGTAAACAGGTAGCCAGGCGCCCCCACAGCCTCGGTGTGGATCCATGGCTGAGCAAGTCCTCCCTGGCCACTCCCATCTCTGATGACAGAACATACCATGATGAGAGCCGCTGAATTAGCAAGACAGTGTGGGGAAGGTACCCTCCGGGGACTGGGGGGCTTCTGGACTCCGAGAGCCCCTGCGTCCATTCCTGTTTATCGCGGCCACTTCCCATCTGGGCAGGGCAATCTCTGTACCTGGGGAGTGCAGCCGCCCATGGAGACGGCTCAGAATAATGAGCTGAGTGTCTCCGTGTAGCTCCCGCCCCAGTGCGGAGCTCCTGGTACAGGATGGCAGGTGGTGTCTAAATAGCTATTCATAAGGACATTATCTCCAAGCACCGGGTGGAAACGAGCCTTCCTCCCCCCAGCTGAGAAGTGACAGGCACTTCCCTGTTTACTGAGGACAACAGTCAACCGCAGAGCGGCGTGGAGCTCGCAGTTCTTCTCATGTCACAGTTGTGACTGAGTGTCATGTCCTAAAGCTTCAGGATGAATGCAACTCCGCTCCACCAAGGGCCGGGGACAGAGTGAGAAGACACTGGCGCCAGGAGCGGGGAAGAGGGGAGGGGCCGGCAGCTGCCTAAAGAGCAGGCCCTCCTGCTGTTTCTGAGCCCCCGAGGGCCCTCTGACCCCAGACACCTTCCCTGCCAGCTGAACACCATTCCAGAGTCAGATCTTGGTTTTGTTTTCTTTCTTTTAAAAATATTTTATTATAAGGTGAAAAGAAAAGGAGAGTACACTAAGTCTTAGCCATGGTTGGCCCTTTAGTCTGAATTAGTATATCAGCTATTTTACCAAGGGCAGGTTTGGACGGTGCAGAGACAGGAAGAGAGTATCAGAGTGCCCAGCACCACAGAGAAGGGGTGGCTGGCCAGGGCGCCCATTGCAGGCAGATGAAAAGGGTGCCCCCGAACAGGCACGATGGGTAGGGCACCCCCAAACAGGAGCAATGGGAAGGGCACCCCCAAACAGGAGCAATGGGAAAGGCACCCCCAAACAGGAGCAATGGGAAAGGGCACCCCCAAACAGGCACAATGGGAACGGCACCCCCAAACAGGCACGATGGGAAGGGCACCCCCAAACAGGCACAATGGGAAGGGCACCCCCAAACAGGAGCAATGGGAAAGGGCACCCCCAAACAGGCACGATGGGAAGGGCACCCCCAAACAGGAGCAATGGGAAAGGGCACCCCCAAACAGGCACGATGGGTGGGGCACCCCCAAACAGGAGCGATGGAAAGGGCGCCCCCAAACAGGAGCGATGGAAAGGGCACCCCCAAACAGGAGCGGGGGCCTCTGAAGGCAAGTGGCAGCAGCTTCCTAATCCTGGCCCCACGTTGTTCCAAAGGTCCATGAAGTTGACCAAACGCCACACAGCCACGGGAGACACAGTGGCCACCCTGGGGCGTCTACACTGAAGGCCAAGGGCATGTGGAGGAAGAGCCATCTGAGCCGAGGCCCGGGGAGGAGCCAGCAGGCCAAGGAGGCGGAAGAAACCACGCAGTGGCGTCCAGGGCAGGGCAGGTGCGTCATCCGGGCGGGATGCAGAGACACGTCCTTCCACCAACCATCTGAGGAGCACTTGGCACCCACACAATGAGCCCGGCAAGGGCCACGCCAGGAGGCAGCGCACGGGGCAGAGCCTCTGAGCCAGAGAGGGGGAGGTCCCTTGGGAGGCCCCTGCCATCCCCCGCTCTGGGTGGGCCTCTCCAGCCAGACTCTGCGCCCCAAGGGCAGGGCTGGGCCTAAGCCACACCTCGGGGTGCACGGGCTGTGGGGGGCCGCTCCTGGACACGGAAGGACGACACCGGCTTCCCTGTACCTCTGCTGGGGCCGCGGGTCCCATGTCGTCAGCGTGGCCACTAGGCTGCCAGCCTAGCACAGCCTCCAGGGCAGCCATGGCCCAACCTGCCTTCCGAGCCTCAGGGGTATCCCTGAGCACATGGGAGTGCAGGAAAAGGTACCCCAGGGGATCCCCACTCACCTCCCGGCCATGTCCTACCAGGCACTAGTGCCGCGCTGCAGCCACCCCCGGGCCTTACCCACCCCCACCAGCTTCATTGCCTTCCAGGTCCCAGCACCACCAGTTTCATTGCTTTCCAGGTCCCAGCACCACCAGCTTCATTGCTTTCCAGGTCCCAGCACCACCAACTTCATTGCCTTCCAGGCTCTCAGCAGCATAAGAGACCTACACACACACACACGTGCACACATACATAGAAGGGGCTGACTCACACGCCACCCCATATGCAAGCCGCAGAAGCTGGGCGTCCACTGAGCAGCAGAGATAGCCCATCCCAGAGGGCAAGGAGGATCCCTGGGGTCCCTACGAGAACACCTCGCCCAGGTCCTGCCCGCGGCCCCCCACGAGGCCTCTTTGGGAGGGAGGCTGCCCCCTACACCACTCAGTGCTAGGACTTACCCATGCACCCCCCAGCCCTGTGCAACCCTGCCCGTGCACCAATGACCCCACTCACCCCTGACCCTGCTCACCCCAACCCCGCTCACCTGTAGCCCCACCAGGTTCTTAAGCAAAAGCTCAGTCTGTGTGCACACAGCAAACACAATTCTGCCTATATTTTCTCGGGGTTTGGGGCTCACATTGGACACTGGAGGCTCTCTTGAGTGAGTAAGAGCAGCAGCTCAGGCTTTTGAAGGCAAAATGGAATGGACGCAGGGCCCAGGAGACACCAACTGGGTGAGAGCAGGGCTCCAGAGCCAGCAGATGGCTGGGGTGGGGGATGCATGCCCCCTGCCACCCACTCCAGCAAACCCGGTCCCCTGACTTGGGTTGTGTCCAGCAATGGCTTTCTGGGCTTGAAGGCAGAGCTGCCAGGAGGAAGGAGTCCCTCTGCAATGTCAGAAGCACCAAACACAGGGGAGACCTAACTTTCAGGGCCTGGGGGAAGCTGGGGTGGCCAGGCTGGTGGGAAGGAGACATTAACATTTTCCGAGAAGCCCTTTAATTCTTCCCAATAAACCGAACGAGTACAAGCCTCAGCATGGAAGCACAGCTTTCTAGAAGCTGGAAAATCAGGCTCATCACAAAAGCTCGAGCACAGTTAATTTCCTCTGACATTTCCTCCTGTGGTTAGTCTTGGAGCCAGCAGGTGGCCGGAGGCGCCCCATTCTTTCCCATAAATGGACGGTCTCTAAGGAATCAAGTCAGGCCCTCATCTCCAAACCCTCATCCCATTTTTCCCTGGCCTGCACGTGGCCAGCTGTGCCCCGCGCCTCGTAGGCCTGTCCCTGGCTGTGCCCCGCGCCTCATAGGCTTGTCCCTGGCTGTGCCCCGTGCCTCGCAGGCCTGTCCCTGGCCGGCTGTGTCCCGTTCCTCGCAGGCCTGTCCCCGGCTGTGCCCCGTGCCTCGCAGGCCTGTCCCCGGCTGTGCCCCGTGCCTCGCAGGCCTGTCTCTTGGGCAGAGTGGCTCCCTCTCTCCATCAGTCCTTCCTCCATCACACCGGTGCTCGTGCAGAAGCCAGGGCTCGCAGACATCACCCTAGGCACTGAGGATACCAGCTGCCCGAACGGACAGACGGACAGATGCTCAGCCTCCTCAGGTGCTGGCCCATGGCCTCCCAGGCTGGATGAGCAGCAGGTCCCTACGGGGGACGTGGCAGAGGGGACCCCAGCCCCAGCAGGGCCCAGCGAGCCGGGTGCCCAGCACAGCACTCACCTGAGCAGCTGTCTCCACCCCGCATTGAGCCCCTCCTGGGGACCGCCCCTTTCCAAAGACGCCCTGGTCATCTTAGACCCCCAGACCCTCCGGAAGGCGACCGCCATGCCTTAATAACTTGCGGGGGCTCAGGCAGAGCTGTAGGGATCCTGCCAAGCTGCCCGATTCCTTGTGTTCCTGGCAGGGGGATCCACATCATCCTCACCCCACTCCATGTGTGGGACGGGGCACCCAGGAATGTCTGGGGCCGAGGAAGGGGGTGGACCTGAGGGAACCCCTACCTGCAGAAATAATCATGAAAGGGGTGGAGCAGATGCGGGGGACCCGCGTCCCCACCCTCACCCCCAGGGGCTGAGTCGACGCCTGCAGCCAGCGCCTGCACTCCTGTTCACATGGGCTTCCCTGGCCTCTGTGCCTGCTTTGCGCCTGCGCGGCAGGTGAACGACCCCAGCCCCCTTGCCTGGTGAGTGGGCCTGTCTGCCGTGGATTCCCCAGCTGCATGGTGCCTCGGGTGCCCGCGATGGTCCTGGCCCCCTCCCTCGCATCGGCCACCTCTCTGCTCCAGCGGTGCTTCCTGTGTGTCCTCCCAGTAAACCTCCTGCCCCTGACCCCAGTCTCCCCTCTGTCTCAGGGGCCCACAGGGAGACAGACAACCTCTGGGTGTCCGACGTCTCATCAAGTCCTTTGATACTCCAGGGGAGTGGGGTTGACAGTTTTCCATGGGAGGACGGAGCTCAACAGAGGGTGTCACCTGCACAAGGTCACCATAGGCTCTGACCCTGCAGCCAAGGAAGGCTCTGCAGGAGCCCCGGGAATCCCAGCCACAGAACAGGAGGGAGCTGCATGCTCTCACTCCACGCCCGCCCTCCACCGAGCCGCAGGCCAGAGCCCTGGCTGTGCTATTACTCACTATTATCTCAGATTTACCATTCATTTTACCAGGAGAGAAACTGCAAAAGGAAATTAACATTTCCATACTCTGCAGCGAGATACTTTCATGGACGCATTCTGAGATTTATTCTTTAATAATGGAAAGGAAACACCCTACTGGCTTCCAATTCGGGGCCTGACAGTTCATCCTATTCCAGGCAGAGAACCGCAATTCAATAAACGCGCTTTCATTTGTTTTGTTTTATTGACTTTGTTGTGTTAACTTGGTTGTGGGAA